AGTAGAATGGGGGCAGGTTGGCCCTAAGCCGTTCCCAGCTTGACTTTCCCCTTTAGCCTAGTGATTTGGGGGCCCCAAGGTTTATTTTCCTTTCGCGTAGCTTCGCCACTAATGTGTCCTGGTGTCTTCTCTCCTCAGCCTGTTTCTCATCCTGGAAACTGAGGTGTGCTGGCGCAGGGCGATAGCGCAGTGGGGTGGGGTTGGGAGGAAACCCTTATCTGTGGCCGATGGCCCTCCGTTGTTCTATTATTAAAACTCTGGGAAACTGCTATTCTTAATTTATTTTTAAAGACCCTGAGAAGCAAATCTTTAATTTTTTTGTTTTTGTGAGACGGAGCACTCTGTCGCCCAGGCTAGAGTGCAATGGTGCAATCTCGGCTCACTGGAACCTCCGCCTCCTGGGTTCAAGCGATTCTCCTGCCTCAGCCTCCCGAGTAGCTGGGATTACAGGCGTGCGCCACCGCGCCCTGCTAACTTTTGTATTTTTAGTAGAGACTGGTTTTCACCATGTTGGCCAGGCTGGTCTCGAACTCCTGACCCCAAGTGATCCACCTGCCTCAGCCTCCCAAAGTGCTGGAATTACAGGCGTGAGCCACCGCCCCCGGCCTTTAAATAAATTCATCTGATCAAAAGAAATTTAAAAACCAACCAACCCTAATGAGCTCTAAAGACAGCAACACGCACAGGACCTGGAAAGAGCCTCTTCCTCACCGGAGTTTTCCTCACTTCAAGGAGCGGCGCCTTCACCCTCCGGCCTCAGCCCGCGAGGCTGCAACCCTTTCCGCACCTGGCTCCATCTCCCTGGCCCTCGCCCCCGCCCAGCGGTCGGGGAGCGAGAAGGCGGCGGGGGATCTGGCGCCCGGCTTAGGGGCGAGACGGCCGCACCGGGAGCCTAGCGATCAGGGCACCTTGGGCGGGAGGAGCGCCAGCCGGGCACCCAGCGCGGAGGAGGCGGCTCGGCGGCCCCCCGACAGCCACGCCGCCGTGAGCCCCGCCCAGCGTAGCCCCAGCGCGCGCTTCGCGTGTAGAAGCGTCCGGGTGGCGGAGGCCGCAGGCCGCAGGAGTGCTGGTGGAGGGGCTTCCAGAAAGACCCTGCGGCAGCGCCCCCCCTCGGCTCTCCCCGCAGGAGAGCGGGCACCTGCGCGGCGCCGGGTGAAGGCGAGAGCCTCGGCGAGCCCTCTGCAGCGGAGCCCCCTGCCCATTTGGTTTTGGGTAAGAGGAGGGGTCCGCGTCTCTGCAGCTCGCGAACTCCGCGTTTTTTTTTTTTCTTTTCCAGCCAGTCAGCCTGGAAATCTGCCTGTAGTCAGCTGATGCAGAGTCACCCTGCAGTTCCTACTTTGAGGGGTTGCAGAAGCACATATTTCACTATGGAGGGCCGCCTGCAGGCCTCGCGCTGACAGGATCTTTTGTGACGCTGCAAATGTCCTGGTCAGTGTCCTTCTTTCTACAAGAGGCGTTGGAAAGTAATGCTGAGGGTGCATTTATGTTTCAGAACCACCGGGAGGAACTGGGCCATTCTAACACCCGTTGCTACCATGCTGGCCACCCGCCTCTCCAGACCCCTGTCACGGCTCCCAGGAAAAACCCTAAGTGCCTGTGATAGAGAAAATGGAGCAAGGTAAGCAACCAGAGGTGGTGGTGGCCTTGAGGCCTTGTACTCACGGCTTCCTTTTCTCTTGCAGACGCCCACTATTGCTTGGTTCTACTTCCTTTATCCCGATTGGCCGTCGGACTTATGCCAGTGCGGCGGAGCCGGTGAGTGGAAGCCCAGCTACCCGGGAGCCAGTTTCCTAACATGGAATCTGACCTTGTAAAACAGGTTGGCAGCAAAGCTGTCCTGGTCACAGGCTGTGACTCTGGATTTGGGTTCTCATTGGCCAAGCATCTGCATTCAAAAGGCTTCCTTGTGTTTGCTGGCTGCTTGATGAAGGTAAGAGACGAGTTATCTTCTTCACCATTGTCGGAGGTAGAAGCAGCTCTTCTCTCCTCCCCAGGACAAAGGCCATGATGGGGTCAAGGAGCTGGACAGCCTAAACAGTGACCGATTGAGAACCGTCCAGCTCAATGTCTGCAGCAGCGAAGAGGTGGAGAAAGTGGTGGAGATTGTCCGCTCGAGCCTGAAGGACCCTGAGAAAGGTAGGGCGCCCCTTCGGACGGCAGGGGTTGTGGGTAAATGCACATCTATCCCTCTCCTGTCCAGGCATGTGGGGCCTCGTTAACAATGCCGGCATCTCAACGTTCGGGGAGGTGGAGTTCACCAGCCTGGAGACCTACAAGCAGGTGGCAGAAGTGAACCTTTGGGGCACAGTGCGGATGACGAAATCCTTTCTCCCCCTCATCCGAAGGGCCAAAGGTGAGTGGGAAAGGGAGCTCCCTCCTGCCCCTGGCTTAGCAGGTACCTCTGTCTCCCTCTGTAGGCCGCGTCGTCAATATCAGCAGCATGCTGGGCCGCATGGCCAACCCGGCCCGCTCCCCGTACTGCATCACCAAGTTCGGGGTAGAGGCTTTCTCGGACTGCCTGCGCTATGAGATGTACCCCCTGGGCGTGAAGGTCAGCGTGGTGGAGCCCGGCAACTTCATCGCTGCCACCAGCCTTTACAGCCCTGAGAGCATTCAGGCCATCGCCAAGAAGATGTGGGAGGAGCTGCCTGAGGTCGTGCGCAAGGACTACGGCAAGAAGTACTTTGATGAAAAGATCGCCAAGATGGAGACCTACTGCAGCAGTGGCTCCACAGACACGTCCCCTGTCATCGATGCTGTCACACACGCCCTGACCGCCACCACCCCCTACACCCGCTACCACCCCATGGACTACTACTGGTGGCTGCGAATGCAGATCATGACCCACTTGCCTGGAGCCATCTCCGACATGATCTACATCCGCTGAAGAGTCTCGCTGTGGCCTCTGTCAGGGATCCCTGGTGGAAGGGGAGGGGAGGGAGGAACCCATATAGTCAACTCTTGATTATCCACGTGTGGATTATCCACCATGCCAGGAAGACCCATAACTGGTTTTAACACTAACTAGAGGGAATGACTTCTTTGCATAGTGAGTGACTTGGGCCTTCACAAACAGGGTGTGGAGTGGCAGGCAGAGGCCTCTAAATCTCAGGGCAAACATGGTGAATCTATCTCTCCGGAGATAATTTCATACAGAGATTTTAAGAAAACATCTTTATATTAAAAACAGATCTCATTTGATCCTTAAGCCAGTCTCATGAATGAAAAGGACAGGTTTTTTTCTTTTGTAAATGAAGCATTTGCAGCTTAAAGAGGATGCATGAAATAACCCTTTTATCGCTTATAAATAGTGCCAGTTATGTGTTCCTGCCACGGCTGTGGAAATACTTCACATTTGCATTCCAGGACTGTTTTGGATCCATTTGCCCGAGAATCTTCTGACTAACTCTGTGTCCTCATCTGGGCAGCACACACCAAGTGCCCACTGGTACCTCTGCATGTCCATGGTGCTGTGTGACTGGCCAGCCAGCAGCCAGTGACTCAGAGCTGGCTGTATGGAGGGGGTGGGAATGTTTCTGGAGATTTTTGTTTTTCCAGACACAGTCTTGCTCAGTCCCCTAGGCTGGAGTGCAATGGCACCATCTCCGCTCACTGCAACCTCCGCCTCCCTGGTTCAAGCGGTTCTCCTGCCTCAGCCTTCCAAGTAGCTGGGGTTATAGGCACCCACCACCATGCCGGGCTAATTTTTGTATTTTTAGTAGAGATGGGGTTTCACCATGTTGGCTAGGCTGGTCCCGAACTCCCGACTTCAAGTGATCCGCCTGCCTTGGCCTCCCAAAGTGCTGGGATTACAGGCATGAGATTTTTACTTGAGATTTTTCCATCCTCTTTTAGGACTCAGGATAGACTTGTGTGGAGGTGCTCTCTGGCTAAGGGGATAAGTTGTTACTGGTTTGGGTCTGCTTGGTTTTGCCTTGGGTGGGGCCGGTGTCGATGGGGCAGGCTTGGCACGAGCAGTGGTGCCATGGCAGGGCACTGTGGCATCTCCCCTAGCAGTGGATTTGGGGTCCCTGCTTGCCTCACGTGGTGCTTACACACATGTACACACACACACACACACACACACACACACACACCTTACACACATGTACACACACACACACACACACACACACACACACACACACACACACACACACACACACACACACACACACACACCCCTGTTCTGCAGGGCTTCAGCGTGGCCTTCATTCCCGCCTCGCCTCGGCCTCTTTTCAATTAAGAAGTGATGCCACTTGAGGCAGGGTCTGCATGATCACTTCTTGGGTTTCAGTTTGAAAGCTGCCATCCCTGCGACTGCCCAGGGCCTGTATGTTGGGACCGAAGCCAAACACCACTGTCCTCCAGGGGGCTTTCGGCCCGGGGCAGGGTCCCCAGTGCCCGCCTTCGAATCAGACTCCGCGTTTCCGCCTCTCCCTGGGCGGACCTGCCGCTAGAGGGCGCTCCTCCTCCGCAGCCGGCGCCGGCCTCCAGCGCCCCAGACTCCCGCGCTGCCGCCCGAGCCTGAGGTTTCTCACGGCGTTCGGGATTCGCGCTTCGGAAACCGGGAACAAAGAAGCAAGCAGCACCCTTCAGAAACAGTGTTCTCGCTCTCCTAGCAGCTGGCCCGGGCCCGGAGGCTGGTGCCAGGAGAAGGCAGAAGAGCCCGGGCAGCCGGAGTGGGCTACGGGGTTCAGGCAGTGCCAAGGAAGAAGGGCCTCACAATGGGCAATTCAGCTGCCTCCCGGGCCGTTGTCCCCGCTGTCTTCAAACAGGGGTCCCCTGTCCCAGCTGCCCCAGGAGGAGGGGGGGAGGCAGGCAGGGCCGAAACCCTCCAGAGCCCAGAGGGGGACGCTTGGTGGCCGCTGCAGTTACATAACCATAGGATGCTTTTGTACCGTGGACCTTGTTCTAGCAGGATCCTTTCGGAATTGCACTTTTACATGTTGGGCGAATTTGTGTCCGTGCTGAAGTTTATTAAAGGAAAATAGATGGAGCCTTGGAGTTGCACGTGTGCGTCCCTGCCTG